TTGCATCATAATCCGCTAGGTGCAAAGGTCACAAAAGTGATTAAGAATAGCTCACAATGTAGTGAGCTGGAACCTGAAAAACGGATTAGGATTTACACAGGCGAGTGCTCAGAAAAAAGGGTAGTTCAGATAATTGGATCAGAAGAGAAGGCAAAAATGCATGACGTGTTTTTGAGAATTAGAGGAGCCCTCAAAATGTATTAGTGTGATATGCAAAATGCTCGATTTAAGATATTATCCATTAATGAATTTGAAAATGGGGACAAAAATAACTTTTCAGCCGTAATAACTATGCTCCCCTCCCTTTGAGTTTCGAATCTGTATCTTAGAGGCCACACTTGAATGTGGAAAAACTTTGTATTAATGTAAACACTATACAGTGATAAGACACGAACAGTGAAATAACCCCTAAGCTCATCTTATAACTGAACAGATAGGTGGTCAGAGAACTTGGATTTGAACCATGCCTATGCCACTAGCTGGTTGTGTGACCTCCAGCAAGTCACTTCTCAAGATACCACGTTTGCCATCATTAAGACGAGTGTGATCCAAAGGTCCACCTAGCCAGGTTTTGTGAGAATGATTTGAAATGCCTGTGAAAGCATTTCCTCTACCACGTCTGAGATGCTTTTGTTATCTCCAGGTTCTTTCAGGTCTTGAAATTTTGTGCATCACGATCCAAAATGTCTTAAGCATCATCACAAATGCTTGACCGTCCCTCATGAGCGGGTGGCGCTTCGCGCTGCCTGGGTCTGTACAACAGGGTCTTGCAGTCGAAAGCCACACACTCCCGGAGTGCAAGAGGGAGAGAAAGCTCTGCTTTCAGCCGGGAAAAAAAAAGGGCGCAAGACCGGACAGGTCCTGCCACAGACGTTCTCCTATGCTCACGCACAGTGGTCGCTCCTGCGGGAATGGGCAGCAGTGACGTGCCCACGTCGGGCGCGCTGACGTTCGCGTAGCGTGCGCCGCTGGCCAGGTGCGCAATAGTGGGGTATGCGTCACGGTCTGCGCCGCCCGCGGGGCCAGGACGGGGCGGAGCTTCCGCCTGGGCTGGGGTTGGCGAGTTCACCCGCGGCGGAGGGTAACTTTGCTGTGCTGTTTTTTGAGCAGTTGTCTGGTCCCTGGAAGTGTAGCATCGAGAGAGTTTTCTAATTACGTTTACAAAATATCTTCCCTTTGGCCATACAAGTGGTGACTGCCATGTCGAACTCGCGGCCCAGGTCCCGCCGAGACGCCGGGGGTGGCGCTGGGGCAGCCGGCCGGGACGAGCTGGTGTCGCGGTCCTTGCAGAGCGCAGAGCACTGTCTGGGCGTCCAGGACTTCGGCACTGCCTATGCCCACTACCTCCTCGTGCTCAGCCTGGCGCCGGAGCTGAAACACGACGTGAAGGTGAGGGTCCTTTTTTCTCACTTGCTGGCAGATATATTTTGTCTTTTGTCATTTTTTACTCTAGAATGGGCTTTAGGGATGAAGCAGCTGGGTATTTTCATAAAGCAGTGAAGCTAAACCCTGATTTCAGTGATGCAAAGGAGAATTTTTATCGTGTTGCAAACTGGTTGGTGGAACGCTGGCACTTTATCATGCTTAATGACACCAAGAGGAATACAATTTATAATGCAGCAATCCAAAAGGCAGTTTGTTTGGGGTCCAAAAGTGTTTTGGACATTGGAGCAGGAACTGGAATACTAAGGTTGGTAGTAATTGCATTTTAATGGTATATACTTTTCTTGATGGAGAACTTTTTTCCCTTGTAGCATGTTTGCTAAAAAAGCTGGAGCACATTCCGTGTATGCCTGTGAGTTATCCAAGACCATGTATGAACTTGCCTGTGATGTCGTGGCAGCAAACAAGATGGAAGCAGGGATCAAACTCTTACATACGAAGTCACTTGACATAGAGATTCCAAAACATATTCCCGAAAGGTATTATCATGTAAACTAATTTTAGTGTTTATGATAACATAATTCTTATTGTTATTTTTTTTAGACCAAAGGTGAAAGTGCTAATTGTGAAAAGTATGGGAAAGTTATACCAGCAAGTGCTGTTATATTTGGGATGGCAGTAGAATGTGCAGAGATAAGAAGACATCATAGGTAAGTGTATTAGTCCATTTTCACACTGCTATCTCTCCCTCCCCTTGCCCCTATCCCCCAACAGGCCCTGGTGACCACACAACATCTTAACCAAGTGATTAAAGCTAACATCAACAGTAAGATTGCTCCAGATTTGATGCTTTGAGGATGCATTGCTTATATAGTACCACATCCAAAATGTACAGCCTGCAATCTAATTGTGAGAAAACCTTGGACAAACCCTAGTTGGGACCATTCTGTAAAACAATTGGCCTACCTTCTTAAAAAATGTCAGTGACATGAGAGACAAAGCAAAGATGAAGAACTGTTTAAGATGAAAGGAGATTAAAGAGACAGGACAGCTAAATTGAAACTATGACCTGTATTGGGGAAAAAAACTATATATGTATATTTTGATCTTGCTGTGTTGCCCTGGTTGGAGCACAGTGGCTCAATCATGGCTCACTGCAGTCTTGACCTCCCAAGCTCAAGTGATCCTCCTACTTCAGCCTCCTGAGGAGCTGCCAACCACAGGTGTGCACCACTATGTCTGCTTAATTTTTTAATCCTACCCCTCCCCTATTTTCTCTCTCTCCAGAGTGGGTATTAAGGACATTGCTGGTATCCATTTGCCAACAAATGTGAAATTTCAGAGTCCGGCTTATTCTTCTGTAGATACTGAAGAAACAATTGAACCTTATACAACTGAAAAGATGAGTCGAGTTCCTGGAGGATATTTGGCTTTGACAGAGTGCTTTGAAATTATGACAGTAGATTTCAACAACCTTCAGGTGAAAAAAATTCAGTTACTATTTTCAAGCATAAACCGTTTCATTCCTTCTACATTTTTCTCAGGAATTAAAAAGTCTTGCAACTAAAAAGCCTGATAAGATTGGTATTCCTGTTATTAAAGAAGGCATACTAGATGCTATTATGGTTTGGTTTGTGCTCCAGCTTGATGATGAACATAGTTTATCCACAAGTCCTAGTGAGGAAACATGTTGGGAACAGGCTGTCTACCCCGTACAGGACCTTGCAGGTAGGTCTTGTCCATTTTTTTTTTTAACCTCTATATTTTTTTTCTTCCTTACTATTTAATGAAGACTACTGGATAAAGCCTGGAGACCATGTGATGATGGAAGTATCTTGTCAAGACTGTTACTTAAGAATCCAGAGTATTAGTGTCTTGGGTTTGGAATGTGAAATGGATGTTGCAAAAAGTTTTACCCAGAATAAAGACTTGTTATCGTTAGGAAATGAGGCTGAACTTTGTAGTGCCCTCGCTAACCTTCAGACCAGTAAACCAGATGCTGTAGAGCAGACATGTATATTGGAATCTACAGAAATTGCTTTGCTTAACAACATCCCATATCATGAAGGCTTTAAAATGGCAATGAGCAAAGTTTTGTCTTCACTGACTCCAGAGAAACTGTATCAGACCATGGATACTCACTGTCAGAATGAGATGAGCTCTGGAACTGGACAGAGTAATACTGTACAGAACATCCTTGAACCTTTCTACGTGTTAGATGTGTCCGAAGGCTTCTCTGTTCTGCCTGTTATTGCTGGCACACTTGGGCAGGTTAAACCATACAGTTCTGTGGAGAAAGACCAGCATCGTATTGCTCTGGACCTCATATCTGAAGCCAATCACTTTCCTAAAGAAACACTTGAGTTTTGGCTGAGACATGTGGAGGATGAATCTGCTATGTTACAAAGGCCAAAATCAGACAAGTTATGGAGCATAATTATATTGGATGTCATTGAGCCATCTGGGCTCATTCAGCAGGAAATAATGGAAAAAGCTGCAATATCCAGGTAAAACACAAAATAATAACTTTTGGCTTTGTGAGCTTTTTAAAATATGTACTTTTTTTCTTAGGTGTTTACTACAATCTGGAGGCAAGATCTTTCCTCAGTATGTGCTGATGTTTGGGTTGCTTGTGGAATCACAGACACTCCTAGAGGAGAATGCTGTTCAAGGAACAGAACGTACTCTTGGATTAAATATAGCACCTTTTATTAACCAGTTTCAGGTAAGTGTCTAGAGGAGAAGTTCAACCAGGATAAGTGAAAGTGAAAAATTTATACTTTCTCTAGGTACCTATACGTGTATTTTTGGACCTATCCTCATTGCCCTGTATACCTTTAAGCAAGCCAGTGGAACTCTTAAGACTAGATTTAATGACTCCGTATTTGAACACCTCTAACAGAGAAGTAAAGGTAAGGACAACATGCAAAATGATTTCGTTTGTCTGATATTTTCCTAATTTCTTTATTTTCATAGGTATACGTTTGTAAATCTGGAAGACTGACTGCTATTCCATTTTGGTATCATATGTACCTTGATGAAGAGATTAGGTTGGATACTTCAAGTGAAGCCTCCCACTGGAAACAAGCTGCAGTTGTTTTAGATAATCCCATCCAGGTTGAAATGGGAGAGGAACTTGTACTCAGCATTCAGCATCACAAAAGCAATGTCAGCATCACAGTAAAGCAATGAAGAGCAGTTTTCCAATGAAAACTGTGTAAATAGAGCATCAACAAGTACAAAATTCTTGTCTTAATTAGTGGGGGTATATAAAAATTCCTTGTAATGGTCAAATATTTTTTAAAATTGACATTAATAAAGCATATTTTAAAAGATTCTAAATAAAAGGGTAGCATTATTATAGAAATACTGCTGCAGATTTGCTTTCTGGAAAAGGATACATCACTAGTTTTTTAAATTAGGAAACTTCTTTTGCTCGATTTTACAGAATAGGGATTTTAAAAGTCTTATCGTTATTGACATGTGTAAGTAAAGCAAAACTTTACTTTTGTAGGCATCTTGGCCTTTTTTCTTAAATCCAAACTTGTAATTGGGAAACACTGAAAGGCTTCCACTGAAGACTGAGGGTTATGGTTACCTGTAAATTCCAATCTTGCTTCCTTTAAATACTCAGTGTACATCTGAAACATCTCAGGTTTTGTTTTGAGAATGCAAGCTTGAAAAAGAATTTAAGCTATAAGCTAAATGTAATTAAAACAGTAAAGGAGTTAGGGAATACATCTTCAGGAGGCAGCATTTTTCTTGGTCTACTTTGGCAAAAGAACATTTAAAAGCTGGTAACAAAACAAAGTTAAATTGAAGGAAGACTTAATCCTATACTATTTTTCAAAGTTTTGATTTGGATGTACAATAAGTACATTAATTGATCCAATTTTTACAAACTTTTGAAATAAAGGAAGATCATTATTATGCCTCCTATACACTGCGTGCTCTTTGTAAGTCACAAATAA